ACATGGATGAAGCTGGAAGCCATCATTCTCAGCAAACTAACACAGGAACAGAAAGCCCAACACTGCATATTCTCACTCATAAGTGGGAGTTGAACAATGAGAATATATGGACACAGAGAGGGGAACATCACACACCAGGGCCTGTTGTGGGGTGGAGGGCAAGGGGAGGGAGAGCATTAGGACAAATACCTAATGCATGCGGGGCTTAAAATCTAGATGATGGTTTGATAGGTGCAGCAAACTACCATGGCACATATATATCTATGTAACAAACCTGCTTGTTCTGCACATGTATCCCAGAACTTAAAGTAAAATTAAAAAAAAAAAGAAAGAAAGAAATACCAATACCTAGATTCCTCCCCAGACAGTCTAATTTTTTTGGTCTGGGGTATGCAGGGTATGACCTGTACACCAGAATATTTTTTTTAAAGCTCCTCAGATAATTCTAACATGCAGCTAAGGTTTAGAACAATTTTTAATTACAATAAATACGTAAAAGAATAAAAATCCCACTGAAATGTTGATGGAATTTTTAAAAAGAGCCTATGTTTTAAACATTTCAATTTAAAAAAATATGACAGATCTAATTCAAAATCCCTGCTAACAGATTTCCTAGGAGAGCATCACTTCTGGAATCCTATTCTCTTGTATATTTGTTAGCGAACATTAGCCCTGACAAAGGTAAAAGAGAATACACTGGTCATTTATCACTCACAGACTGAGGAAATGCAAAAACCAGGCCAGAGGAGAAGAGCCTGAGAAGGGAAACCACACTGGCCAAGGTGCCAGAAACTTATTTTTTGCTTTAGTGACAGTTATTTGTCTTCCACTAGTGAAGGAAGGCACGATCGAGACTTTCATACGCTTTATAATAATTCGTCTCACCCTTCCCTTAGAGACTCCCTCAATATCACGTACTCATGGCTTTCTAACAGCTGAGAAATGATCTGCTTTTCAGATAACACCATCCAGTCGGTTTTCTGTTGCTGCTGTTGCTGTTCAGTGCAGAAGCGGTAAGTCTACTTCCGAGGGCAATTTCTTGAAAATTAATTAATTCCGTTTCTTTATTACCTGTGGAGTCACCATGTCTCTTTGCACCCGCTGTTCTCTCTACCTGGGAACCTTCTCCCATTTTCTCCCTGTGGAATGCCTATTTGTTTACAGGTCTAGGTCAAATGTCAGGTCATCTGGGATCCTTTCCTGATCCTTTAGATTTCATTGTTCATTCCATTGCATTCCCACCGTGTGCGGCATTGTTCTCCACTTAATTTTTATTTCATGTATGTTGTTTATAGGTCTGTGCTCCAATACGTATTTTTTCCCTTTAAGGGCAAGAATCCTATCTTAGTTATCTATCTCCCCAAAACTACCGGTGTATCTTATACTTTGGTGGCAGTAAATGACTCTGTAAGAATTAAATCCAAGGCAGCATGTTAACAGAAAAAGCTAACATTTAACAGGAGCTTCCTGTATATCAGATACTATGCTAAAAGATTTATGTTTATTAACTCATACAGTTCTCAAAACCACCTACTTTTTTTTTTTATGATCCCCATTTTACAGATGAGGAAATTGAAGATTAGAGAGGTTACATTGCTTACCCAAGGCCACACTATGAAATGGTGGAGCTGGGATTCAAACTCTTGTTCCTAATCACTATACCATGTCTATTTATAACAAAAAGACACCATCAAATGAGGTAATGCATATAAAATGACAAACACTGAGCCATTATTTGTAACATGATTGCTTTTCAATGTCAGACAAATGAGAACACAGATAAGCCTGAGCACAGATGAAGAGCTTCCAGAAAAATACACCCAGCGTCGCAGGCCGTGGCTCAGCCAATTGTCAAATAAGAAGCAAGTAAGTATCATTTTGACAGGCAAGAGGGGAATTAGTAAAACAACTCACTTATTGGTTTTCACAGTCCAACACGGGCCGTGTGCAGCCGTCAAAACGAAAGCCACTGCCTCCCCTCCCACCCTCTGAGGTTGCTGAAGAGAAGATCCAAGTCAAGGCACTTTATGATTTTCTGCCCAGAGAACCCTGTAATTTAGCCTTAAGGAGAGCAGAAGAATACCTGATACTGGAGAAATACAATCCTCACTGGTGGAAGGCAAGAGACCGTTTGGGGTAAGACACTTACATGACTTAGTCAGTATCCACATTTTGATTTTTGCTTTTTCTTTTGTTGTAGGAATGAAGGCTTAATCCCAAGCAACTATGTGACTGAAAACAAAATAACTAATTTAGAAATATATGAGTAAGTCTTCTCCAAAATATAACCTATGAAAAAAATTTAAAAATCATTTTTATTGCTTTTACAGGTGGTACCATAGAAACATTACCAGAAATCAGGCAGAACATCTATTGAGACAAGAGGTAATTCAATGTATTTGTGGACATTTTCAAAATAGACTTATTCAATAAATGATTTTTTTTGCAGTCTAAAGAAGGTGCATTTATTGTCAGAGATTCAAGACATTTAGGATCCTACACAATTTCCGTATTTATGGGAGCTAGAAGGTAAGCACTTGTGATTTTGGTTACTATAGAAAATTTCTAGTAATTCACATTTTCTTGATTGTAGAAGTACGGAGGCTGCCATAAAACATTATCAGATAAAAAAGAATGACTCAGGACAGTGGTATGTGGCTGAAAGACACGCCTTTCAATCAATCCCTGAGTTAATCTGGTATCACCAGCACAATGCAGCCGGTAAGAGGGGAACTTCCAGCTGGGTGAGTCAGGGCTTGAAATATTGATTTCTCTTTCTCCTTAGGTCTCATGACTCGTCTCCGATATCCAGTTGGGCTGATGGGCAGTTGTTTACCAGCCACAGCTGGGTTTAGCTACGGTAAAGTGTGCACACATGCTGAAGTAAAATAGCTACTTGTAACATGGATGTTTTACTTTTTCAGAAAAGTGGGAGATAGATCCATCTGAGTTGGCTTTTATAAAGGAGATTGGAAGCGGTCAGTTTGGAGTGGTCCATTTAGGTGAATGGCGGTCACATATCCAGGTAGCTATCAAGGCCATCAATGAAGGCTCCATGTCTGAAGAGGATTTCATTGAAGAGGCCAAAGTGATGATGTACGTATAAACAACACCCTGATAAATATCATTCTGCTCACTGGTGTATGTTTTTCTTCACCAGGAAATTATCTCATTCAAAGCTAGTGCAACTTTATGGAGTCTGTATACAGCGGAAGCCCCTTTACATTGTGACAGAGTTCATGGAAAATGGCTGCCTGCTTAACTATCTCAGGGAGAATAAAGGAAAGCTTAGGAAGGAAATGCTACTGAGTGTATGCCAGGATATATGTGAAGGAATGGAATATCTGGAGAGGAATGGCTATATTCATAGGGATTTGGTAAGTATGGTGCAAATTTACTTTTTTTTTTTTTCAAACTTGGATTCTTTTCTTCTTTCCATAGGCGGCAAGGAATTGTTTGGTCAGTTCAACATGCATAGTAAAAATTTCAGACTTTGGAATGACAAGGTACATGCTATGTATATATATATGTATTTTGTAACACAATATGCTTTGAATCTGATAAACTTAGGTACGTTTTGGATGATGAGTATGTCAGTTCTTTTGGAGCCAAGTTCCCAATCAAGTGGTCCCCTCCTGAAGTTTTTCTTTTCAATAAGTACAGCAGTAAATCTGATGTCTGGTCATTTGGTGAGTGCATCTGATGTTCACTTGCTGGAGCTAACCCCTTGTTTTCCTGCATTTTTGTTTGCAGGAGTTTTAATGTGGGAAGTTTTTACAGAAGGAAAAATGCCTTTTGAAAATAAGTCAAATTTGCAAGTCGTGGAAGCTATTTCTGAAGGCTTCAGGCTATATCGCCCTCACCTGGCACCAATGTCCATATATGAAGTCATGTACAGCTGCTGGCATGAGGTAAGCATATGTTACTTTCCTATGAAGGTTGGCTGAGCTAACCACCCCCACTTCCCTTTTCCAGAAACCTGAAGGCCGCCCTACATTTGCCGAGCTGCTGCGGGCTGTCACAGAGATTGCGGAAACCTGGTGACCGGAAACAGAATGCCAACCCAAAGAGTCATCTTGCAAAACTGTCATTTATTGTGAATATCTTCACCATATGGGGTCACTTATGGTGAATATCTTTCTTCAGAGTTGCTGACTCTTGAAAACAGTGCAAAGATCACAGTTTTTAAAAGTTTTAAAAATTTAAGAATATTCACACAATCGTTTTTCTATGTGTGAGAGGGATTTGCACACTCTTATTTTTCTGTAAAATATTTCACATCCCAAATGTGAAGAAGTGAAAAAGACTTCGCAGCAGTCTTCATTGTGGTGCTCTTCATGATCATAGCCCCAGGAACCCTTGAGGTTCTTCTTCACAAGGCTGAGAGTGCTTCCTTCTTGAAGACGAGTGACATTCATCACTTCAGTGATCCATGCATAGAATATGAAAATAAATTCTTCCAACTCATGGGATAAAGGGGACTCCCTTGAAGAATTTCATGTTTTTGGGCTGTATAGCTCTTTACAGAAAATGCACCTTTATAAATCACATGAATGTTAGTATTCTGGAAATGTCTTTTGTTAATATAATCTTCCCATGTTATTTAACAAATTGTTTTTGCACATATCTGATTATATTGAAAGCAGTTTTTTGCATTCGAGTTTTAAACACTGTTATAAAATGTAGCCAAAGCTCACCTTTGAACAGATCCCGGTGACATTCTATTTCCAGGAAAATCCGGAACCTGATTTTAGTTCTGTGATTTTACACTTTTTACATGTGAGATTGGACAGTTTCAGAGGCCTTATTTTGTCATACTAAGTGTCTCCTGTAATTTTCAGGAAGATGATTTGTTCTTTCCAGAAGAGGAGACAAAAGCAAGATAGCCAAATGTGACATCAAGCTCCATTGTTTCGGAAATCCAGGATTTTGAATTCGAGATGAAACAACCAGCAATCACAGTTAAATCTTAACTTTGCCTGCACTCTTTGTAGGAATGATCAGAAATTTATCTTTATCATTCTGAGTGCTTCAGGAGTACAATAGGAAGAAAGATACTGGAGAAAGCACTAATGTAATCACCATGAAGTCTGACAACAGGAGCCCATTATTTGCGTACTGTCCCACCCTGTATCATGGTTCTCTGGGAACAAGCTTTATGATTCTCATTAGAGTTTATTTGTTGATTGTCAGTAGTTGCGACTTTTAAATTATATTTCCCCCACTCAAAGAATGGTATCTTTATATATCAATGACATTCAATAAATGTGTATTATTTCTAATGAGAATCAGTTACAAGAGGAGACTTGATAGTTCAAGT